AAGGTGTTACTTGTAGGATGAAAGAAGCAACTAAAGAGAAGAAACTTTCTCTAGAAAAATGTTACATTTACACATTTATAATTGTTAACAACTTTTTTCTTCTTTTCTTTTTGGGAGACTAAATAATGGGATGATACAGGAAGAAATATGATTTAGAGAAAACTGATTGAGCCAAATTTTTCAAACGGTAATATGGGTAATCATAGGCTATGGAAAGTTAAACTGAGTCTCCAATGTTTATGATTATGATGTTTGGCTAGGATATAAAATAAGGCTTCAGAATATAAAATATCCTGCAGATTGAGAAGTTTTAAAAGTAGTTACATACAAGTTTTATTTTTCCAACGTTCCTGCCTTTTCTAATGTCTAAGGATGAAGCAGTGTACAGAGAGGAAAGAATGTTATATGTGTGGTCTGCTTGCAAGTGCTGGATGCCTCCTCTGCCTGCTCCAACTAAACTGTCTGCTTATGAGAAAGTCATTGCTCCTCTGAGTTCCTGCCTCCCTATATATTCAACATTAGAATTTTGCCAGGTTATCTTTTAGGGTCGTTCAACTCTAACATATATATGAGTCTGTGACACTGAACTCAGACACTTCAGAACAGGAACCCTGGATTTCTCTGGATGTGGAAATCTTTAAATCTATACCTGACTGGTAGGACAACCAATCTGTCTTCCTTTCCTCTCCTCTCCCACTTATGAAGGGAGTCCAGTCAGAAACATGTTTGTCTACGAGGTAGTATATCTGGTATTTCTGAGGAATTCGGTTATTATATAGGATTATAGAATATTCAACTTTGAGTAGGGTCTGTGGACTCCATCAATTGCGTTCTGGGGGAGGTACCATGAAAGAACATTCCTACTTTAGAAATAGATATTCTCTGTTCAAACCTGACACCCTGACAGGATCCTAAAGGATGGAAGCTAAAGTGGTGTGGTATATAAGTCCCATGACCTTGAACAACTGGTTTTATGTGGGTGTCACCAGTGCTTTATAAAAGTAAACTGCATCGCCCCGAGTTCAGTCATACTGCACCAGCTGAGCAATGCATGGAGTGGACCTGTAGGCGACTTGCATCGTCTTCAACATGAAGATAGCCACAGTGTCAGTGCTTCTGCCCTTGGCTCTTTGCCTCATACAAGGTGAGCAATTTGTGTGTAATCTAAGCCTCTTGCCTTAACTTTGGTTTCTATATTTTCATCCCAGATGCTGCCAGTAAGAATGAAGATCAGGTTAGTCCTGCTTTTTCTGTTCATTGAATTCATAGCTAACACAACTTTTTTGGCATTATCTTAGGAAATGTGCCATGAATTTCAGGCATTTATGAAAAATGGAAAACTGTTCTGTCCCCAGGATAAGAAATTTTTTCAAAGTCTTGATGGAATAATGTTCATCAATAAATGTGCCACGTGCAAAATGATACTGTGAGTAAAGGTTTCTTTCTTTCTTTCCAATGTTTAAACTATGCTATTTCTTGTCCTTTTCCAGGGAAAAAGAAGCAAAATCACAGAAGAGGGCCAGGCATTTAGCAAGAGCTCCCAAGGCTACTGCCCCAACAGAGGTGAGACTATTTGGAGCCAACCTGTTTACTTTATTTTGACGTTCCTTGATCATGTCTTTTGCAGCTGAATTGTGATGATTTTAAAAAAGGAGAAAGAGATGGGGATTTTATCTGTCCTGATTATTATGAAGCTGTTTGTGGCACAGATGGGAAAACATATGACAACAGATGTGCACTGTGTGCTGAGAATGCGTGAGTATTCTCTGAAGTAGGCTTTCTCCCTAAAACTGCTGTGTCTACTAACTTTTGATTCTAGGAAAACCGGGTCCCAAATTGGTGTAAAAAGTGAAGGGGAATGTAAGAGCAGTAATCCAGAGCAGGTGAGGTCAATTGTCAGCCTGATGGGAAATACGTAAGTTTCAAGTTCTTTTCCCTGTTCTTCAGGATGTATGCAGTGCTTTTCGGCCCTTTGTTAGAGATGGAAGACTTGGATGCACAAGGGAAAATGATCCTGTTCTTGGTCCTGATGGGAAGACGCATGGCAATAAGTGTGCAATGTGTGCTGAGCTGTTGTAAGTAGCATCATCCCCAGGTGGACTTGATGTAAACTGACCAACTGTTTACTTTTCTTAACAGTTTAAAAGAAGCTGAAAATGCCAAGCGAGAGGGTGAAACTAGAATTCGACGAAATGCTGAAAAGGTAAAATGACTCACCAACGCAATTTTGTTCTTGAAGTAAAATAAATATAATTGTCTTTTCAAAGGATTTTTGCAAGGAATATGAAAAACAAGTGAGAAATGGAAGGCTTTTTTGTACACGGGAGAGTGATCCAGTCCGTGGCCCTGACGGCAGGATGCATGGCAACAAATGTGCCCTGTGTGCTGAAATTTTGTGAGTATAGAAGTGGTTTTTTCAGAGTGATTGCATCTCTACTCATTTATTTTACTTTTTCCAGCAAGCAGCGTTTTTCAGAGGAAAACAGTAAAACAGATCAAAATTTGGGAAAAGCTGAAGAAAAAACTAAAGTTAAAAGAGAAATTGTGGTGAGAATCAGTTTGATCAATCTAGTTACAACTATATCTCAACTTTTTCTTATTCATTATTCAGAAACTCTGCAGTCAATATCAAAATCAGGCAAAGAATGGAATACTTTTCTGTACCAGAGAAAATGACCCTATTCGTGGTCCAGATGGGAAAATGCATGGCAACTTGTGTTCCATGTGTCAAGCCTACTTGTGAGTATAGAGTTTTAGAATGTCAAAGAAAGAATGGATCTGCTTCTTTTTCCCTCTTATTCAGCCAAGCAGAAAATGAAGAAAAGAAAAAGGCTGAAGCACGAGCTAGAAACAAAAGAGAATCTGGAAAAGCAACCTCATATGCAGTGAGTGGAATCCATCCAATAAATCCTATTTGATATGGCCAACTTACTTCTTCTATCTCGGCAGGAGCTTTGCAGTGAATATCGAAAGCTTGTGAGGAACGGAAAACTTGCTTGCACCAGAGAGAACGATCCTATCCAGGGCCCAGATGGGAAAGTGCATGGCAACACCTGCTCCATGTGTGAGGTCTTCTTGTGAGTAGCCCTGCAGCTGGGAACATGGAGGATTACTTATCTCTTCTTAACCATCCTTTTTTAGCCAAGCAGAAGAAGAAGAAAAGAAAAAGAAGGAAGGTAAATCAAGAAACAAAAGACAATCTAAGAGTACAGCTTCCTTTGAGGTGAGTTTATATCCTCCAGCAACTCAGAGGGAAACACTTTCAACTTCCTGCCTCAATTTCACAGGAGTTGTGTAGTGAATACCGCAAATCCAGGAAAAACGGACGGCTTTTTTGCACCAGAGAGAATGACCCCATCCAGGGCCCAGATGGAAAAATGCATGGCAACACCTGCTCCATGTGTGAGGCCTTCTTGTGAGTAGAGCAGTAGCCCCATAGCGTCTGAGTCTTCTCTCTTTTTCTTTTCGGTTTCTTAAAGTCAACAAGAAGAAAGAGCAAGAGCAAAGGCTAAAAGAGAAGCTGCAAAGGTAATATTCTCAGGAATGCTGATGCTGTGCCCTACTCTGAGAAAATATTTTCTTCATTTCCCAGGAAATCTGCAGTGAATTTCGGGACCAAGTGAGGAATGGAACACTTATATGCACCAGGGAGCATAATCCTGTCCGTGGCCCAGATGGCAAAATGCATGGAAACAAGTGTGCCATGTGTGCCAGTGTGTTGTGAGTGTCCACCCCATCTCTCCCACTGAATTTATTCAGCCTATATCTTCTTTTTCTATTACAGCAAACTTGAAGAAGAAGAGAAGAAAAATGATAAAGAAGAAAAAGGGAAAGTCGAGGCTGAAAAAGTTAAGAGAGAAGCAGTTCAGGTAGTTGTTTGAGATCATCAGAGCCACATAAACTCTTAAAACCTGCTTCTGCTTCATTTGGCAGGAGCTGTGCAGTGAATATCGTCATTATGTGAGGAATGGACGACTCCCCTGTACCAGAGAGAATGATCCTATTGAGGGTCTAGATGGGAAAATCCACGGCAACACCTGCTCCATGTGTGAAGCCTTCTTGTGAGTGGGCGGCAGCCACTGCTGCTACTGAGGAATGATTGTTTTGTCCTCCCTTTTCTTATAGCCAGCAAGAAGCAAAAGAAAAAGAAAGAGCTGAACCCAGAGCAAAAGTCAAAAGAGAAGCTGAAAAGGTAGTAATCCTGAATGTTTATACTGCAATGAAACTCAAGCTTTCTCCTTTTCTTTTCCTTTTAGGAGACATGCGATGAATTTCGGAGACTTTTGCAAAATGGAAAACTTTTCTGCACAAGAGAAAATGATCCTGTGCGTGGCCCAGATGGCAAGACCCATGGCAACAAGTGTGCCATGTGTAAGGCAGTCTTGTGAGTGCACAAAGAAAACCACTACTGTGGGATTGTTCCCTACCTCCCACTTTCTAATTTCCAGCCAGAAAGAAAATGAGGAAAGAAAGAGGAAAGAAGAGGAAGATCAGAGAAATGCTGCAGGACATGGTTCCAGTGGTGGTGGAGGAGGAAACACTCAGGTGAGAGCAACCTCTAATTTCAGTAACTGGGGTCCAGGGGCTCTTCGTTCTTCTCTGTTTTCAGGACGAATGTGCTGAGTATCGGGAACAAATGAAAAATGGAAGACTCAGCTGTACTCGGGAGAGTGATCCTGTACGTGATGCTGATGGCAAATCGTACAACAATCAGTGTACCATGTGTAAAGCAAAATTGTAAGTATTTCTCTCAACAGGCATGTCTAAAAACAAGATGAATATTCACTTTTTTCTCCTCCAGGGAAAGAGAAGCAGAGAGAAAAAATGAGTATTCTCGCTCCAGATCAAATGGGACTGGATCAGAATCAGGGAAGGTGAGTTATTTTTTGGGTTTTGGCAAGAATCGGCACTTCCAATATAATCTTCCCATCTTTTCAGGATACATGTGATGAGTTTAGAAGCCAAATGAAAAATGGAAAACTCATCTGCACTCGAGAAAGTGACCCTGTCCGGGGTCCAGATGGCAAGACACATGGCAATAAGTGTACTATGTGTAAGGAAAAACTGTGAGTATGTTTCAAAATGAGCTTTTGACTGTTTGATTGAAATGTTTCATTGTTTTCCCCCCAGGGAAAGGGAAGCAGCTGAAAAAAAAAAGAAAGAGGATGAAGACAGGAGCAATACAGGAGAAAGGAGCAATACAGGAGAAAGGAGCAATGACAAAGAGGTAATAGATGTTAGACACGCTAATACCTGAATACAGTAACAACTTTTTCTGCTACTGTTGGTAGGATCTGTGTCGTGAATTTCGAAGCATGCAGAGAAATGGAAAGCTTATCTGCACCAGAGAAAATAACCCTGTTCGAGGCCCATATGGCAAGATGCACATCAATAAATGTGCTATGTGTCAGAGCATCTTGTACGTAAAAAGGTTTATCAATAAATTTGATATTACCCTATCTTTTTTTTTAATTATTCTGCAGTGATCGAGAAGCTAATGAAAGAAAAAAGAAAGATGAAGAGAAATCAAGTAGCAAGCCCTCAAATAATGCAAAGGTTATTTATTAAAGGATACCAAAATAACCATTAGTGTTGTTTTATGTTTCCCTACATTTTTCAGGACCAGTGCAGACAGGTTCAGAATGAAGCGGAGGATGCAAAATTTAGACAACCTGGGCGTTCCTTGGCCTCTGTTGCCAGGATGAGTACAGTGAGTCTGAGCCCAGAGCTAAGAGAGGACTTGCCATGTTCACTTTCCCTTTCTCATTTTCTAGGATGAGTGCAGTGAATTTCGAAACTATATAAGGAACAATGAACTCATCTGCCCTAGAGAGAATGACCCAGTGCACGGTGCTGATGGAAAGTTCTATACAAACAAGTGCTACATGTGCAGAGCTGTCTTGTGAGTAAGAGGATTCTGCTCCCCCTGTAGCTTATTTTAAATTATTTTTTATTTTCTTCTCTAGTCTAACAGAAGCTTTGGAAAGGGCAAAGCTTCAAGAAAAGCCATCCCATGTTAGAGCTTCTCAAGAGGAAGACAGCCCAGACTCTTTCAGTTCTCTGGTAAGGAGGACTATTTCTGAAAAGCTACTTATAAGTACGTCTGCTTTATTTTTTGCTTCTTCAGGATTCTGAGATGTGCAAAGACTACCGAGTATTGCCCAGGATAGGTTATCTTTGTCCAAAGGATTTAAAGCCTGTCTGTGGTGACGATGGCCAAACCTACAACAATCCTTGCATGCTCTGTCATGAAAACCTGTAAGTATTCAAGTTGCCCCATCATATCTTCCTCGTTGTTGAAGCATCCTCTGATCTGTTTTAGGATACGCCAAACAAATACACACATCCGCAGTACAGGGAAGTGTGAGGAGAGCAGCACCCCAGGAACCACCGCAGCCAGCATGCCCCCGTCTGTAAGTACATAAGTAGACTGGCCTCCATGGTTCTAGCATCTAACCTACCCATCTTCTCTTCTAGGACGAATGACAGGAAGATTGTTGAAAGCCATGAGGGAAAAAATAAACCCCAGTTCTGAATCACCTACCTTCACCATCTGTATATACAAAGAATTCTTCGGAGCTTGTCTTATTTGCTATAGAAAACAATACAGAGCTTTTGGGAATGGACTCACTGATTTTCAGTCTTTTCCATCTCTTTCCTCCTAGACTCTGTGATCTGAGGGTATAAAGACATCTCCACCAAGTCTGAGCCCTCAAAATGTCCTGATTACAATGCTGTCTGTCCAACTGCCTGTTCAATAAAAGTAAACTCAGCAGAACACCCTTTCTGGGATTTCTTTGTCACTATCTGGATAATAGATATTTGCTTTTAAAGAAACTGAATAAACTCTACCCTTTTGTCTTTTTGTGTTGCTAAACCCATTGGTGGACAGAGAATGTTCACTTTTTT